AAATTTTCAGTCTCAAACATTTTCATAGGTCCCTGAAAAGCTCAACGCAAAAAACAGCCCCCATGTGTGATTCTCTACTGGGCAATAAAAGCCAATCGCGACCCTCATTTTCCCCCCATTCCAGGGCTTCCCCAGGATAGAACGCGGAAACGCTTCTTTTTCCGTTTCCAGGGATTTCTTTCTTTTTCCAGTGTCGTTCTCCCTCTCCCCCACTTCATTTTTACAATAAATGTCAGTGCACACCCAGGAGCGGGTGGTCCCACAGGGGACATCTTAACGCCCACCCAGGAGCGGCTGGTCCCACAGAGGACCTCTTAACGCTGACGCTTTCTGGAGAAAAGGATTTGTGATGAAAATTTCCCCAAGGGGACCTTCTAGCGCCTAGCACCTTCGATGCTCCTGTTTCAGTCGCGGTCTCAGCGGGCAGTGGCCTCCTTTGAAGCTGGGATTCTCCTGCCCCTCCCGGGCAGCGCAGGCCACCGGTGACCCGGGACGGTCTGTAAACGACCTTCGCGTCCCCGTCCCCGTGGAATAACGCGCGGCGGGCATCACTGCCCAATATCCAGCGCTCGTGAAGGCGGAGACCGGCGGGGCAGCTAGTTTCTGGCTGTGGATTCTGATTAATGGGCCGCAGGCGCACGGTCTGCACCGTCCGGCTCGTTGCTAGTGGCTCGCTCGGGAGCCGCCGCACTCCCGGGGCTGTCCGCCCGAGCCGGCCTGGAAGGCGGAGGACGCCTCCAGGTCGCTCCGCGGGGCCTCCGGAATTCCTGGGAAAGCCCCCCTGCAGCGCCGCCCCTGGACCCCAGGTGTGAGGAGCGGGGCTCGGCCAGCGGCTCCAGAAGAGGCCCGGACCCCACTGCCGTGGCTGCCGGGGGCGGGAAAGTGATTTCTCGGAAAGCAGAGCACTTCGAAGAAGGCGGGCCGCGCGAGCCAAGCTGACGCTATTGGTCGGTGTGGCCGTCGCTCTGCGCACCGCCCGTCCCCCCCACGACCCTTTTTAAGGCCGCGCGACCGCTGGCGCATCGCCTGGAGCGCGGCAGCAAGCGTGGGAACGCGGGCGGCGAGACGGCGGCAGGACGGCGGCAGGTAGGCACAGTGGGCGGGTAGGGCGCCCGTGTCCCGCGCGGTCCGGTCCCGCGGGGTCCCCGACGCCAGGCGGGGCGTGGGGGTGGAACTACCTACCGTAATGTCCCCGGGCGCAGCTCAGTGGCCACCCGTGTCCCTCTCTGCTTTTTGCCTATTTTCCAGCCACCTAAGTCCAATCTGAATGCCCAAGTCGTTGATTGTCGTTTGCCTGTTTCCAAAGATTGGTAGATAGATGCCTTTTTAAAAATCTCATTTTTCTTTAAATCTGGTTTACATGGAAAACGTTAGGAGAGCTCATATAATGAACGGCAATAGCAACCCCCTATCTTGAAACGCGCTCTATCATCCCACTGAAATTCTACCACGTGGAATAATGCTTGGAGGGTCAGAGTTGTGGAACTGCCCAATAACCAGTCGTTACTGAGGGTTAGTTTGTGAAGGAGGGGACAGACTGCTTCTAAAATTCTGTTTAATGACAGTCAATTAAGATTTCTGAGTCTGGCTTGAGGGCCTTTGCTTCCATCACAGCCCAGTCGTCCTTGGCAAGAGAGTCTGTATATGGGCCACAGCTCACAAAAGCATTGTTTGAAAAAATTTATTGAAAGAACATTGTTTGTAAAATGAGTCCCAATACATAGGACAGACTTTCCTAAGGTGAGATGTGTTACTTACCCAGAGCTGTGAAAGGCTTTACGGATGGAAACTAGAGACTGAATTTTCCAGAATTTTAAGAAGTCTCCCCAACCAATGGCCCCCCACTTTCTTTTTTTAAACCAAAGGTAAGAACTGGTAGTTAAAATGACAGTTCAAAGCTTGTCCTTTTGGGTTACGGCAGCTTCCTCTATGAAAAGATTTGGGAGTGATTCAGTCACTTGAGGAAGGTTGGTGCCAGAGAGAGAAATGGCTTTGGTGCTTTCTGGTCTAGTGATGCGGGTATGCTAGGCCAGAGCGAGTGCCCTGGGCCCTCCGAGGCGGGGGAGAGGGTGGGGTCTGCTGCTGCCAGCTCAGGTGTGACCTGTAATCTGGATTAGGTGGGCCCAGGGCAACCTCTTATCACGTCCCTCCTGGAAAGCCTGACTGCTGTATACATTTCTAGGGCTGCAGATAGGGCTTGGCCAATAGATTACCTCAAAATCAAGAAGAGGAAGTTATAAACATGTGATTAGACTTATTAATTTTTCCTGGCTGGGCATTTGGTGGAATTCGTTTGTTAATGTTTAATAAATCATTATGGATCATAACTGTAGTAGAATCTCAGGCTTTTGATGTTACTTAGAATCTTGGAGGAGACCACGAAGGACACACAGACGTGGCTGCACATGTGCAGAGATCTTGTAACGTAACTATGGCTTTTCTCTGCACCATGTGTGAAATAAGCTGCCGCTGGCGTTGGGGCGCCGGCCTGGGTTCCAACACAGTCCGCTGGCTGCCTCGGTATTTGCCGTGCCTCTCTGGGCCTCAGTTTTTCCTCTCTTAAATAAAGAGGGGACTGGATTAGATGATTTCTAAAGTATTTTCCAGCTTTCAGATGCTATGACTTACTCTTCTCTTTTTCCTTTTAAAATTTCTTTTTCCTGTAAATCACCAAGATAGTTGTCCTGAACAGTTTAGATGTTATGAATCCATTAGGAATCCTGATAAGAAAGTGTTGACCCTCTTTCTAGAAAAATGCGTGTACTAACAAAATTTTGCTTTTGGTTGCAGGAGGCTCAGGAACTGTGGATTCTAGTTTAAGAAACTTGTAGCAAGGAAATCAGGGGAGTTGAAAGTCTCAGAAGCCAACCCCTATGTTGTGTTCTGGCCACCTCTGTGCAGCTCATTCCTCAATCTAGGAGAAATTTTTCTACCTTGCCCCAGGAAAGAGCTGCTAACTTGTTTTCGGGGAGTGTGGGGGGGTCTTTGGTATTGGTGTTCCATTTCTCTTCTCAGGTACCCTCTCCCAAGTCTGTCCCTTCTTTATGATAAACACAGTGGCCTGCTTTAGAATTCTGGGTCTCTTGAGATACAGCCTCTCAACTTACAGGTGAGGAAGCCTCAGGGAGAGGTTCAAGTGACTTTATTTCCTCACTCTTGTCCCTATCTTTCAGTTGGTCGTAGGAGTTGCCCAGGAAGGAAGTTTGGATAATAATAATGACATCTGGCATGTAAGGTCCAGGCCCTGTCTCAGTTGCTTTCCGTGTAGCATCTGAATTCTCTTACAACCAGTACAGGTAGTGTTTTGTTAGCTGCATCTGGGACTGGGTAGCTGATGCCCTGAGTTTAAATGCTGATCCAGCGTCTCCCAGCTGAGCGGTGGCGGGACTTGAATGAGATCGCGGTTCTGTCTCATTCTCAAACTGCTGCTCTTATCACTGTGAAGGAACAGCTATTTAGATGGGCTGGCCTGAGGGCCTCCTCTTTCCCAGACGGCACGGACGCAGTATTCTATCAGGGAATGTGGGGCCAGCTGGGCATCTGGTAGCCCAGTTGGTTCTTCGGATAATGGGCTGCTCAGTGAAGGAACCTGGTGCTGTAAAAGTGATTCCCCCTCTCCTTCCAGTCTTGGGCTAAAACTGGAGCTGTTCACTGTGGTTGTATCTGCCTGAAAGGAAAGGGCAGATGAAAGCTGGAAGGAGCACAGCCAGCACAGTGGGAGGGGCCTGCAGGGGGCTGCTGGTGGCTGCAGGTTTCCCACGGAGCTTTCAGTTTGCACTCAGGGCTGTGAGGTCATGGAGGCCAGCATTGCCTTCTCATGGCAGGTGTCCCGGAGTCCCTGAATCTGTGGGTTTCCCCCAAGCCAGCACCTTTGCTGCAATATCACAGCGTGTATTTCTGTCTTTCCAAGGATGTGTGACCGGAATGGTGGTCGGCGGCTTCGACAGTGGCTGATCGAGCAGATTGACAGTAGCATGTATCCAGGACTGATTTGGGAGAATGAGGAGAAGAGCATGTTCCGGATCCCTTGGAAACACGCTGGCAAGCAAGATTATAATCAGGAAGTGGATGCCTCCATTTTTAAGGTAAAGAGCCCAGCTCCCTTCCCCACTGTGGGTGAATTTAATGTGCTTCTGTTTCTTTCTTCAGGCCTGGGCAGTTTTTAAAGGGAAGTTTAAAGAAGGGGACAAAGCTGAACCAGCCACTTGGAAGACGAGGTTACGCTGTGCTTTGAATAAGAGCCCAGATTTTGAGGAAGTGACGGACCGGTCCCAACTGGACATTTCCGAGCCATACAAAGTTTACCGAATTGTTCCTGAGGAAGAGCAAAAATGTAACTATCCTTTATGGGCATGAAACCTTCCAATGTGTCATGGTGTTTGTCTGGTTTTCTGTAGGCAAACTAGGCGTGGCAACTGCTGGCTGCGTGAATGAAGTTACAGAGATGGAGTGCGGTCGCTCTGAAATCGACGAGCTGATCAAGGAGGTAAGCAGAGGCAGCATTTCAGGGGTCTGGCCGCTGCCCTCCTCTCCCTCCCCTGACTGTGCAGCCTTCTGTGGACGATTACATGGGGATGATCAAAAGGAGCCCTTCCCCGCCGGAGGCCTGTCGGAGTCAGCTCCTTCCAGACTGGTGGGCGCAGCAGCCCAGCACAGGTGAGGGTGGGTGGCCTAGAATTGTCACCAGGGCTCTGAGCTTGCTTTTCTGTTTCTCCTGCAGGCGTGCCGCTGGTGACGGGGTACACCACCTACGACGCGCACCATTCAGGTACGGGGTGGTCCGGGCTGAGAGGGGCGTGGCAGCACCGTCATCGTGTCCCTCTTGTCCACAGCATTCTCCCAGATGGTGATCAGCTTCTACTATGGGGGCAAGCTGGTGGGCCAGGCCACCACCACCTGCCCCGAGGGCTGCCGCCTGTCCCTGAGCCAGCCTGGGCTGCCCGGCACCAAGCTGTATGGGCCCGAGGGCCTGGAGCTGGTGCGCTTCCCGCCGGCCGACGCCATCCCCAGCGAGCGACAGAGGCAGGTGACGCGGAAGCTGTTCGGGCACCTGGAGCGCGGGGTGCTGCTGCACAGCAGCCGGCAGGGCGTGTTCGTCAAGCGGCTGTGCCAGGGCCGCGTGTTCTGCAGCGGCAACGCCGTGGTGTGCAAAGGCAGGCCCAACAAGCTGGAGCGTGATGAGGTGGTCCAGGTCTTCGACACCAGCCAGTTCTTCCGAGGTCTGTACCGTCGTCACCTTGCTGCCCCCACACTTGCAAACACCCTCTGCCTGTGTCATTCCAGAGCTGCAGCAGTTCTATAACAGCCAGGGCCGGCTTCCTGACGGCAGGGTGGTGCTGTGCTTTGGGGAAGAGTTTCCGGATATGGCCCCCTTGCGCTCCAAACTCATTCTCGTGCAGGTAAGTATGGGCAGCTTTTTTTTTTTTTTTTTTCTGCCTCTGACTTTCTGCACCTCCCATCTAGATTGAGCAGCTGTATGTCCGGCAACTGGCAGAAGAGGCTGGGAAGAGCTGTGGAGCCGGCTCTGTGATGCAGGCCCCCGAGGAGCCGCCGCCAGACCAGGTCTTCCGGATGTTTCCAGATATTTGTGCCTCACACCAGAGATCATTTTTCAGAGAAAACCAACAGATCACCGTCTAAGTGCGTCGCTTGGGCGCCCCACCCCGTCTGCGTCCTGCATCCATCTCCCTGTTACAGTGGCCCGCATCATGATTAAAGAATGTGGATCCCTCTGTCTGGGGTGGGATGCCTTACTTTGCACTTAATTTAATAAGGGCATTCTCGGAGGAGTAGACGTTTAATACGAAGTGGCGGCATAGCCCTGCCGAGATGTCGGTGATGGCCTGGATGCTGTAACCACAACCTGTGGCTAAAAATTTTATTTTCTATCCTTTACCCGTCATTATCATTAGTTGCTATGATTCTTTCTGCATTTTCGGTTAACTATCATTTCCAAAGACTTGTCATTCAGTAATATTAGCAGATAGCTGCTTCGATAAAGGAATTTGGAGTTTAAAAATCAACTTGTGAAAACAAGGTTGTTTTTGTCTTTATCGTTTGTTAGAGTTATAGATTTATGATTTCATAGGCTTGATTCTATGTGAAATATCTTTTTACTTTTATGCATTTTAATAAGATTTAAAAATATTTAGATTAAAGCCCCCTTTAATGAGTACAAGAAAAACTCTTGGCTTGTTAGAAGAAAGTATATTCTTTCTAGAATTTGGTGCAGGAATATGTGTTCATATCCAGGCAAACGGGTGTGTTTTTATCTTCAGACAATGAAACCTTCTCCTCTGGGGCTTTGTTGCCAGGAAGATTAGAACTAAATTTATTTTTTTCATTTCTGTCATGAAATCATTCCAGATACCTCTTTTCTTCTTTCCAAATGGTTTTCACATGTGTTTGAAATATTTGTACTTCGAATTGTCGGATTTTCCATGTCCTCCTTTCTCCTTTGTGCCCAGCCTGAGTCAGCACCAATCCCGCATTCAGAACCTCCCAGTGAAAGGGCAGCCTTCATTTTGAGAAGGTGGAAGGTGTTAGGGTTTGGGAGACAGCTCATCCAATCTCCCAAGTCTCATGGTGGATTTGTGACTGTGAGAGTTTCCGGTTTAAAATCTGAAAAGCCAGATATGCCTGTTTCCTTTTCCCAGCACCATGCCTGTGGAGGGGACAGTCAGACCCAGAGGTCCTTTACGTGTGGATGGAGTTCACAGGCGAATAGAGGAGAGGACCAGGGGACGTGGCTTGTCCCTTTTGTCCAACAAAGCATTATATTTTTAAGAATGGCAGACCTGTTTGCTGAAGTGTTCATAAGATAACAATAGGCTTGAATCTCCAATTCAAATGAATGTCAAAGCACATATCTTTAATATGCTGAATGAATATTTATTTTTGTATCCATTAAAACAGTATATTGATCTCTTTTATTCTTTATTAAAATAAAATGCTCTTTTTTAAAGCTGCTGTGTACTGTATTTTTTTAGTCACTGTCAA